GCCTGCCAAAGGCAACCTGACTGAGGTTACCTGAGAGAAAGTTTTTCTACAAAACATGGCCAACCATGCTCAAGACAAAATTCCAACACATAATTTATCTTCGGCATTCTTCAAATTATTTACCACATCTCCTGCCCCCAACACCTAATCCCAGAATACAGGAATTTGATGATGTCTACACAGCCTATAAAAGTCCACAAATTTAAGTGCCTACTGTGTGAAAGCCATTTGGGGGACTACAAACATAAAGGATGTATAATGCCACCCACTAAGATGTTCACGCTTATGATTTAGTAGGAAAAACAGAAGGCTGCCTTATAAATATTAACAACCTAATTTACAGGCACACCTAAAACATCCCAAATTCTAAAATATATATTTTCTTCCAAATCCTACAGGGTAATATGGCTATGAGAGTGCACTAGGAGTGTCAATTTTACTAAATCCTCTGAGAGCATCCACATTTTGAAAGAGTTCTCTCTTAACCTAAACAAACAAACAAACGAACAAACACTCCTCTCACTGAAGTTCATTCGGCATTGACGGGTCTCTGGTTCTTCAAGTTTTCATCTGAAAGTCTCAGTCTTTGCTATCACAACCAACGCCCCCTTCCTACACTCCAAGGTTGATGGAATGAAATGTCTTGGAATTGAGGGTTTAATTAATTCGGATCACTGGAGAGAAAGAAAAGAAATAACGGGGGAAAAAAATGTGTTAATTTTAGGGCTTGGAATTGGAAACGTGGGGAAACGTCGCCACCTTCTGGTAAGTGATGGAAATGAGCAGGAAAAAAGATCCAAGCTAAGAAGCGGCTTTTTTTTTTTTCCAAAGCAGCAAGCCACGCCCCTCCCGCGCTCGCGAAATCCGAGACCCGCCCTTTCCGGAAGTTTTGACACTGTGCGCCCCGAGTAATGTGATGGAGAGGGTAATCATCCGGTCCGTTATCTAAACCCGTCACTCCAGGAAACAGCGACCCGCTGTTTTCCGGATCCGCGCTCTCCCAGCATCCTTTGCCTTCCGGTATGTGGCCCCGTCTGGCTAGTCCTGTCTAGCGCGCCCATTTCGAGCCCAAGTTTCCAGCTCGGGTTTCCGGGCTCAGAATTTTCCAGGAGTGGGTTCTTGGGCAGTGGCTGTGGGAGCAGGAATGGCGCAGCTAGAGGGTTACTGTTTCTCGGCCGCCTTGAGCTGTACCTTTTTAGTGTCCTGCCTCCTCTTCTCCGCCTTCAGCCGGGCGCTGCGAGAGCCCTACATGGACGAGATCTTCCACCTGCCTCAGGCGCAGCGCTACTGTGAGGGCCATTTCTCCCTTTCCCAGGTGGGGTGCCCAACCTGTCCCCACCCCAGGAGTTGCTTTTACTTCATTTTCTTTCATTTTAAAGTGGGATCCCATGATTACTACATTACCTGGCTTGTACCTGGTGTCAGTTGGAGTGGTCAAACCTGCCATTTGGATCTTTGCATGGTCTGAACATGTTGTCTGCTCCATTGGGATGCTCAGATTTGTTAATCTTCTCTTCAGTGTTGGCAACTTCTATTTACTATATTTGCTTTTCCACAAGGTACAACCCAGAAACAAGGTATGTTTCAAAATACTTAATTACAAGTTTATATAATTGTATCTGTGTTTTTTCTTCCTCCAAGGCTGCCTCAAGTATCCAGAGAGTCTTGTCAACATTAACACTAGCAGTATTTCCAACACTTTATTTTTTTAACTTCCTTTATTATACAGAAGCAGGATCTATGTTTTTTACTCTTTTTGCATATTTGATGTGTCTTTATGGAAATCATAAAACTTCAGCCTTCCTTGGATTTTGTGGCTTCATGTTTCGGCAAACAAATATCATCTGGGCTGTCTTCTGTGCAGGGAATGTCATTGCACAAAAGTTAACTGAGGCTTGGAAAACTGAGCTACAAAAGAAGGAAGACAGACTTCCACCTATTAAAGGACCATTTGCAGAATTCAGAAAAATTCTTCAGTTTCTTTTGGCTTATTCCATGTCCTTTAAAAACTTGAGTATGCTTTTCTGTTTGACTTGGCCCTACATCCTTCTGGGATTTCTGTTTTGTGCTTTTGTAGTAGTTAATGGTGGAATTGTTATTGGCGATCGGAGTAGTCATGAAGCCTGTCTTCATTTTCCTCAACTATTCTACTTTTTTTCATTTACTCTCTTTTTTTCTTTTCCTCATCTCCTGTCTCCTAGCAAAATTAAGACTTTTCTTTCCTTAGTTTGGAAACATGGAATTCTGTTTTTGGTGGTTACCTTAGTCTCTGTGTTTTTAGTTTGGAAATTCACTTATGCTCATAAATACTTGCTAGCAGACAATAGACATTATACTTTCTATGTGTGGAAAAGAGTTTTTCAAAGATATGCAATTCTGAAATATTTGTTAGTTCCAGCCTATATATTTGCTGGTTGGAGTATAGCTGACTCATTGAAATCAAAGCCAATTTTTTGGAATTTAATGTTTTTCATATGCTTGTTCATTGTTATAGTTCCTCAGAAACTGCTGGAATTTCGTTACTTCATTTTACCTTATGTCATTTATAGGCTTAACATAACTCTGCCTCCCACATCCAGACTTGTTTGTGAACTGAGTTGCTATGCAATTGTTAATTTCATAACTTTTTACATCTTTCTGAACAAGACTTTTCAGTGGCCAAATAGTCAGGACATTCAAAGGTTTATGTGGTAATATCAGTGATATTTTGAACTGTAAAAATGGACTTAATAATTAGACCATTTCTACAAAGAACAACTGAATAGGTGGAAAACATGGAATTTCTTTTAGGTGCAGTGGTGGTCCTCAAATTACATTAGTTTTTTTAATATATATTTTAAACATATGTAAGAAATTAAGTGGCAAAGAACTGGGAAAGCTTAAGACCTGCTTCAAAAGCCTGAATAATGGGAAAATAAAATTGTTTTCAGATATCTCATATCGCTCTCGTAATGTTGGCCCCTCACAAAGCTTGGGAATGTTTTGTATGTATAAGTTTATTAAAACTGGGTATGCTTCATATTACTAGAACTAATTTATTCTCTTCAGAGAGAACTATTAGGTTAGTGCAAAAGTAATTGTGGTTTTTGCCATTGAAAGTAATGGCAAAACCACAATTACTTTTGTACCAACCTAATAACAATGTGTTAGCAAATATTTACAAATGGTCAGGTGATATTCTTGACTGAAAAGTTCCTTAACATTTCAGTAAATATAATTTTAATTCTAAGTCAAAATAGAAATGCATAGATAGTAAATGATAAAGTAGAGACTCATATATGTCTGTCTAGGCATCAAATTGTTGGTTATTGTTTACAATCCAGAAATGATGAAGCTCTTTCACTAATTCCTAATATGAAATGTATGATGGCCAAAGACAAATTGTGTTGATTATAATCCTTTAAAAGGGGGATTTCCTTTATGAAATACATATTGTATTAGCTTCCCAGGGCTGCCATAACAAATGACCACAAACTTGGGTGCTTACAACAATTTTCCTCACAGTCTGGAGGCCAGAAGTCTAAAATCAAAGTGTCAGCAGAGTTGGTTCCTTCTGGAGGCTCTAAGGAAGAATCCATTCTATGTCTGTTTCCTAATATCTTGTGGCTGTCTGCAATTCTTGGAGTTCTTTGGCTTATGGGCATATCTTGTCTAAGTATTGCAGACAGCAATCTTCACTCCAGTCTCTGCCTCTGCGTTCACACGGCCTTTCCCTCTGTCTTTTCATTACCTTTTAAGGACAGTGTCTTTGAATGTAGGGCCCACCCTGATCTAGGGTGATTGTGTCTGGAGACCCTTAATTATGTTTACAAAGACCCATGTTCCAAGTAAGTTTGTATTCACATGTTCTGAGTAGACATTGTCTCTTCATGGGATACTTTTCAGTCCATGACAGTTACTAAAGGACATTTTAGGATAATCCTCATATGATTGTTAGGAGACTACCTTTAAAAATTTTTTATTATATATCAAATTATAGTTGTATATACTTATGAGGTACGAAGTGGCATTATGATTTTTGAATATAATGTGGGATGATTAAATAAAGCTAATCTATCCATCACCTCAAATATTTGACATATTTTGTGATGAAAACATTTGAAATGTACTCTCAACAGTATTGAAATGTACATACAGTGCTTAATTATTAGCTGTATTCACCATGTTGTGTAATAGATCTAAAAAAAGTCAAACATATTCCTTCTATCTAATTGAGGCTTTGTATCTTTTGATTGTCATCTCCCTATTCCCACATCCCCGGCCTCTAGCAACCATCATTCTTCTCTCTACTTCTGTGAGTTTAATTGTTTTAGATTACACAAATAAGTGAGATCATGTGGTATTTGTCTTTCTGTGCTTGGCTTATTTCACTTACCATAATGTCCTCCACGATCATCCATATTGTTGCAAATGACACAATTTCTTCCTTTTTAAAGGCTGAATAGTATTTTTTTGTATATATATGCCACATTTTCTTTATCCATTCATCCATGGATGGACACTTAGGTTGATCGAATCACTTGGTTATTGTGACTTGTCTGCAATGAACATAGAGTGCAGACTTCTCTTTGACATACGGATTTCAAATCTTCTGGATAAATAGCCAGAAGTGGGATTGTTGGATCAGGAGATAATATCTTAGCTGATACCTTTTAAATAACTCTCAGTATCTTTACTGAGAGGTTAAAAAATAAGTGACTTCTTAGGTAATATAAAGCTAAAGGTGACTAGTGTTTGATTCCATTATCTATTAAAAAAAGTCAGAATTGAAAGAAAGTTGAGAAATCCTTTGGTCTGACTTTGTAGATTAGGGAACAACTGCTGGGGTAGGATTATTTTGTGTTACTTTTTGAATTTTGTGTTTATTATTTTGAGTGTATTTTTTGGGTTGTCATTCCATTACAGGAAAGTATTATTTGGGCATGTTAACTTTGACATGTAAACTTAGAATTGTGAATAGAACTCATCTTTTAACATAATTTTATGTTTCTAAACTTTAAAAGTAGCTATAAGTGAACAAATTACTTTCCCCTCAATGTCAAATTTTGCTTCTCTGAGTTTTAAGTGATGAGTCTACATTTACAAATATAAAATTGTGTGCAGGTGAAAATTACAAGTATAATTTGAGTAATAAATGCAGGCCATTTTTTGGTTGTACTCTAGTACTCAGAAAATAGATCGGCATTAGTTATAACAGTGATTGTAGAAAAACGTGTTTTACCCAGACTTCTTAAAAATTAGATGAGAGAGGACACTCAAAGAAATTATACTTTTGTCATTAATTTACTATAGTGGAGAACTAAATCTGGGAAGTCAAAATTGAAAAAAGAATGTGTAATTTAGGGAAAGTAACTTTTTGTCTGATAATATTAATGCAAGGATTTTGTATTTAGGAATACTTCTGAGAGGAGAAGCTTCCACTCTGATCTAGTCTGGCAAAATTGAGGAAAATATTCTACCCTGTAATTAAAGAAGACTGCTCTTTGGAGGGATCACTGTTCTATATCTTTTTTTGTTTGTTTTTGTCTTTGAGGAGAAGTCTCGCTCTTGTCCCCCAGGCTGGAATGCAATGGCGCGATCTTGGCTCACTGAAACCTCCACCTCCTGGGTTCAAGCAGTTCTCCTGCCTCAGCCTCCCGAGTAGCTGAGATTATAGGCGCCCACCACCAAGCCTGGCTAATTTTTTCTATTTTTAGTAGAGCCGGGGTTTCACCGTGTTAGCCAGGCTGGTCTCGAACTCCTGACCTCAGGTAATCCACCTGCCTCGCCTCCCAAAGTGCTGGGATTACAGGCGTGAGCCACTGTGCCCAGCTCTTCTAGTTCATTTTTAAGTGTTGAGTCCCTGCTGTTTAAGAGATGTTTTGGTGAAAATCTACATTCAGAGAGAAACAGGTTAATCTTCCACATTTTTTATAAAATACATAAAATATAGTACTTGGCATTTTAAGAAAAGAATGCCATGTATTAAAAGGTGCTATTTTCAACTATTTATTATTTTAAAACAGGAATGCTTATCAATACTTTCGAATTTAAGATAAATGTCTTCGTTAAATTTTCTAGGCAGTTCAAAGATGGCCATTTGCTGGTGAATTTTCCAAAATAGATAACAGATAAAATGATTATGTAAGAACTTGGCACAACAGATCATTTTGCCTTTAGTCGTTCAAGAAATGATACTAAACTCAAAGTCATTCACTTGAAACAACTGAGAAGACCATTCTTAGGTGTTTAGATCCTTGCTTTTAGAAACATTCTTAGTTATATTTGTGTTTTCAAAAGTTATTGAGTAGATAGATATTTTTTCATGAATTTTTAAACATTAGACTTAGCTGAATTGATTAAAATTAGGTGATTATGAAAAAAATATTGCCCTGCTCGAGGGCATCTGGAGCCCTACAGTTACCATTACTAAAGTCTGTGAGTATGTCTATTTTGAAAAGTGTCATAAAAATATCTAGTCCATAAATCATTATAGGTTCAGTAATACATCATTTTGAACTGATTCTATCTTCTGTGAAATTCTAGAGATATGTTATCTTTAGGTAGCATGAGTAAGATTCAGGTATGCTGTGAATTTTGTTAACGTTTATGTTTTCCATTAATGGATAGTCAGGAATCTTTTGAACTGCGTCTATGTATTTAAATGATTTGGAAAGATAGCATCTCTCAGTTTAAACTTAGCATCTCATTTTGGCAAGATAAATTATTTTAGCTGTCTGGCCTTTTCTTTGTCTTCTTAGAGTTATTTCTGAAATGTGCATAGCCAGTCATAAAATAACTTGTGTAAATAGCCTAATGTAATTTATTTCTAATAAATACGTAGCTTAATGAAATGTATTTCTAGTTTGAACTTAATTGCCACTTGGCTTGATATTATTTTCCTTAGAATTGTTGGAAGAGAGGAGAGAGGAAGGGATCTACCATTTTTATTTATACCACCTAAATAGTGGACTGTTATTTTGGACTCACTTTTAAATAAAATATTTATTCACATGAAGAAATAAATTTTGTGTTTATTAGGTTAGCAAGCGTTTATTATCTTTGAAGTAATTGGAATTTCATTAAAAAGTGAAGCAAGTAAGAATTGTGATATAAATTTGAAAATTTTTAAATGGAAATTGAAATATGACTTAGGAACTGTGGGCTTGTAGAAAAAAACATTTAACATGGGAGTTAAGATTTTTATATTTGGTTGTGGCTCTGGGATCAATAAGGCAAGTGGTTTAGTCTTTAGTCCTCATTTCAAATGAGAATAGTATTTGTCCTAACTCTAGTCAGTGTCTGATTGGTATGTGTATAACCTTATTTTAAAAAGGATTCATTCCTGCCATATACTCATAATATTTATAAGTATGTCATATGATAAATATTGAGTAAATATATACTGAATGAAGTTTTTAGTATAGAGTGAAGTGAATAGAAAAAACATCCTACATAACCGTGGCTAATTTTAGGAAGTAAATCATGTTTCATAATAAGAGTCATCCTAAACATTTTTCTGTGTAATTTTCTGACCCAGTGTTAACAATTTTTATTTGCCTTAGTGCAAGCTTGTTCAACCCACAGGCCACATGCAGCCCAGGATGGCTTTGAATGCGGCCCCAACACAAATTTTGTAAGCTTTCTTAAAACATGATGAGATATTTTGTGATTTTATTTTATTTTATTTTATTTATTATTTTATTTTATTTTATTTTATTTTTTAGCTCATCAGCTATCATTAGTGTTCGTGTATTTTATGTGTGGCCCAAGATGGTTCTTCCAGTGTGGCCCAGGGAAGCCAAAAGATTGGAGACCCCTGCTAGCATTTAATGCTTATACATGTATTTACTTGTAAACATGTTGTTTCTTTGATAGGATATGATTTCAACATAATTACTGTTTATTTAAAATAAGAAAAACAAATAACTTTCAACCATTAAAAGGTTATAACACTTTAAAGGAAAGTTTCTTATTAAAGAAACTTTATACCCTATTAAGGGTATAATTTCAAAATAATTGCTTTTTATTTAAAATAAGAAAATATTCTTATTTCTATTTAAAATAAGAAAAATCAGTAACCTTCAACGAATAACAGGTTAAAGAATTTAAAGGTAAAAGACATTTCAACTAATTACAAATACTTTGTTTTTTTTAGTTGGGCTACATTTTACCACTCTAGGAATAGCTGTTAATTATTTTTTATATAGGGCATTTTTATGTATTTAATGTTGACAACTGACGTTTCCAATATACAAAAACTTGTGTAACTGAGAAAATTATAATAAAAATAGAGATTGAGGACATATTTTTAACATATATCCATGAGTCAACACTAATATTTAATATTTGAGATTTGAAAAATTATTTCTAGGGTAAGAAATTCTGTCACAATATAATATCTCTATATTGTGCTTTTTTAAGAGATAAATTTTTGATGAATTTAATGTTAATTAAATTTTATCTCAGCCTATCACCATCAGACCAAAAGACAATACAGTATTTTTCTAACAAGGAAAAGAAAATACATATATATATATTTATATATACAAATATATACGTATTTATATATACAAATTTGTATATATGTAATGTATGTGTGTGTGTATACATATAATTTCTCCTTTTTTTTTTTTGTAAGAATTGAGACAGGGTGTCACTATGTTGTGTGGGCTGGTCTCAAAACACCTGCCTCAAGTGATCCTCCCACCTTGGCCTCCCAAAGTGCTAGGATTTACAATGAGCCACTGTGCCAGCTTCCAACAAGAAAAATATTAAATGTATTGGTTTTTCACAGTGAAACTTAATTCAGTTTAGTTGAACCATATATGTGTGTGTATGGCATATATAAGATGAAAAAAGGAGAAAAAGTAACAATAATAATGATGGTTGCCATCATTCATTGAACACCTATAATGTTTTAGGCATTATACTAGCTGATTTACAAATATTGTCTCATTTGATGCTACATTTATATTTCTATGAGGCAGATGTTGATTTCTCTTTGACTGCTGAAGAAACTGAAGGTCGGTCAGGTCAGGTGATTTGCCCAAAGTCCACACTGTCACTAAATGAACATAGATTGGTATGACTCCCAAGCCTGTGAGTTTTTGACCGTCATATTCTGCCTCACTATGAAAAGTTTTTTTTCAATTTTTTTTAAATCAAAAGAAGTAGTATATGGAGAGAGAGGTGAAAATCCATGTTTGCTCTCTGCAGTTTCCAAACCATTCATGACGTGTTATTTTTGTACTGGATATAGTCATTTTTTAAAATGCTACAAACTGTTCAAAAGAGCATGAACAACATGATAACTCCTTATAATTTTGTTGTAAGATAAATGACTAAAATTATGTGGGATATTTAATTTGGATAAGTGGAAATTCTATCACTTGATAAGCTCTCTTGAAGAATAATTATTTGAAAGATTGGACTTAATTCTGTATTGCCTGAAGTGTAAATCAGAGGTCAACAATTAGATTGCAAATCATGAAAAGCATAACTTCTAATTGTTTAGTCTTTTTAGGGAAACAAGCCCAGAAAAAAAGTAAGATTCTCATTCATTGGAGATAAGATTTCTATTTATCAAAGATACTACACAAGAGTTAGATAGCAAGTAGTTCAAATGTCTTTTAAAGGTATCTGACATCTTTAAAGCTCTGTAATTTTTAAATTCTAAATTTTGTTACAGCTAATTTTTAAAAATTAATTGCTAAGTCATGGTCAAGTATTTCTGATGACTTACATGCTGTCTTTGGTATATTTTAAGTTTCTAAACCAAAACTACTATTTGACTCTATTACACCCTGTTTTAGAAAAACATTTGAGTTATACAACTTACTAAAATGTATTTTAGCGGTGATGTTTTGGAGCACTGGTAATATAGTGTTTAACTTATTTTCTATTTTTTATCCCTCTATATTCGTGAAATTACTTCTATTTGAAAAGTTTTCCGCCAGTGATAAAAAAAGGCTGAGCACTATCTGTAAAAATTTTTAAGGTGTCCACTAGGTGGAGATATTGTGCTACATTTCCAAGTGTTGTAGTTAAACTTTTATTAGTCTGAATTAAACTCTTTTATAGTGTTTTATTGTTTTAAACCACAAAGATTTATAATCATTTATATCTATTTATCTAATGTTATTCAAATGTTTTCTGCGTTGTATGAAGCTAAGATAAATGTAAAAAAAACAAACAAAAAAAACCTCACTTTGTGTTTTGTAATCATTAGACGATTTAACCTAATATATCTTCCCATATGATATGATCTTTGCATATGGCATACTTCATTCATATGACATAGTTAGAATCTTTTCCCACAAACAATGAGTGATGATATCTCATTTGAAAACTCGTGTAACATTGTATCAGCCACTGTTATAAAGTGATTTACCCATGTTAGTCTCATAACAACTCTATGAGATCAGTACCGTACACATGGGGAAACTTAGTATAGAGAGGTGAAGTATTTTTTCCAAGATTACAAAATAACTGTCTGAGCTGGGATTCGTAACCAGGCAGCCTGACTCCAAAATCAATATTCTTAACTCTATTGTTATGATGGAGAAAGGCATGAAGTCTACCTTCAAATTCATGGCATTTTAGAAGGAAAAATTGTCGCAAGTAATGTGATTATACTTCCTAGTTTTATAGGTCAGAAAAATGAGGTCCACACTAATTTTGCCTCTTCCACAGGGAGATAGATTCTCATCTACCATTGTGTCTTTTGTTTCTGTTTTTGTCATGATACCTCAAATTGATATATGTTGTAATTATGAATTTAAGGAAGTAAAAAAATAACTCAGGGCTGGAGCCTTCAGCCATATTAACATACATTGACATAAAGACCTTTGTTTTAATATGAATGATTCCAGTTAACAAATGGAGAAATAGTTGTTTGAAAATTAATATTTAGCTTCTCAAAAGAGACTCCTGTTTGGAAGCAAATTGTTGGTTTAACAGGACATACTTTAGATATTTGAAAAATTCTCTGTGGAATCACAATCTCTTATTTTTAAGAATGTAGGAATATGTGTTCTATATGCTTTTAAGTTATGTATTACATACTATTCTCTAAAATAGAAATGTTTATTTGGCTTCTAAAAGTCATTTGTGAGTTGATGTTATTTAAAACTGCTTTTCAGTCAACTTATTCTTTATAAAAAAGTTTGTTCAAATAGCATGTTTTTATTTTGTTTCTAAATAAATTCATGTTTGATAATATTTTATAATGTGTTGTGTCTATTTTTTTTTTT